GCCCCCCAGTTCTCGGGAGCAGCTCCAGCTTTCCTTCCCCAACCTAGAGCAAACTTCTCTTCCCTGCAGCTCCCCTCCCCCCCTTCATTAAAGTTATATTGAAGGTGCTAAGTGCTGCACTCTAATTGGGTTTCCTTCAGGGGAGACCCTGTGCCCCCCGGCCCCAACCCGTCCTGTCTAATAGAAATCCCCGAGCTGCAACCGCGAATTAAATAGATGAACTCGTTACCGTAAACTTGCAATAAAGCCCGGAGGCGACTGCTGCGGAGGGGGCAAAAGAAGGTTTCGTTGTTTTTGAAATTTATACCATTCTCACCCTCCCGAACAGTCGCTCTCCAGGGAAGAGGGGAGAAAGCTCGGGAGCGGCCCCGGGCCTCTAGCCCAAAAGCAGGACACCCCGCCCCTCCCCCCAGGCACTGGCCTGGGCCTGAGACAGATTTAAAACATCCAATGAGGAACCGATGCCAGCCTTTCTTCCTCTCTCCCTACCAGTTAGTTCTGTGTAGAGGGGATGAGGGGGAGGGGACGAAGTGGTCGGGGGAGAGTGAGGGAAAGAATTCCACCATTACCTTCTCTCCTCCCCTAAACTGCCCCCGAACTGGGAGGTGCACAGGGGGCAGCAAAAGAGTTTAATCGCCCCTAGAATAATGCTGGCGCCCAGCCTGGGGGGAGGGTCAGGGACTTTGCCATTGAACTTGAAGTTCCAGGCTGGTGGTCTCCACCGCCCCCGCCCCCATTTTCCTAAAAGTTTTATGGGAAGAGGGAGGAAGGTGAGGGGAAGAGAGGACTTCTCTGGCCTTGGGAAAGAGGGAGGAAGCCAATCAGGGGAGGAAGGGCCACAGCAACCAGGAGGTCCAGGGAGATTCGGAGGTTTGCGGGGAGGCGAGGAGGCTGCTGGGAGGAGACACTCCAGCTTTCGCCCCTACTTGCAGCTATGAGGTGGGGAGCCACCAACCGCAGGCCTTCTTACTGAGCCCCGCCCCAGACTCTACAGGGAGAGGGGCACCCAGTGCTGTGCTCCCGTCCTTCCTCTCCTAGCCTAAGGCGTGCAAACAGAGCGCCACTGGGAGGCTGAAACCTTTAGGCCGATGCTTGCTTGCAAGGTCAGGCAAGCTGGATTCTGGTCCCCACCTTTGCAGAGAGAACAGCGATGTTGTGCGCCCATTTCTCAGATCAAGGACCGGCCCATCTTACTACCTCCAAGAGTGCTTTTCTCTCTAATAAGGTAAACTGATCGGTGGGCCAAGGGCGTTATCGTTAAAATTTGTAAATATTGTAAAATATTTTAGAAAACATCTACTTTGAAACATCTACTGGGCGAGACCAGGAGTGATGGCTCAGCCTGTAATTCTGGAATTTCGGGAGGCCGAGGCAGGAAGATTCCTTGAGCACAGGAGTTCCAGACCAGCCTGGGCAATGTAGCAAGACGCTGTCTCTATTTATACAATAAAATTTTTTTAAAAAAGGAAACTGGGTGAAAGTTAACTGTGATTATAACAATT